AATCAAGCCAAAACATTTTTCCAGAACGACTCAATTGCAAAAGAGATTCAATGTTATCAGGTAAATGATTCCAGAGGTGCTGCTCATCATCTATTCCAAAAAGCCTGAAAACTTTACATTAGTAACACCACGATAAATAGGTGTAACATATATTTAAAAGGTGCTTTAATGAAATACAATGACCAATGATTGTATTTCACTGGTCTTTGGGAACACTCTTCTGTTCATTAAAGTACCTACCAATGTGCAGGACACTGCTCTAGGCACTGGGGCTATAATGGTGAATGAAATAAAGACATGGTCTGTGCCTTTGCTTACTCCAATATACTCCATTTTGGCTGGTGACTGGCACCAGATATTAACCTAGACTCAGCCTTGACGTGTCCTTTTCTTCCTCACTCCTAACATCCAAATAGTTAACAAGATCTGCTGATTTTATCTCCCAAATATTTTAAAACTCCATTAGGTTCACTTCACCTGAGGGAGCCTCGTAAGCAAAGGCAAAGATGGAAATGTGTCCATTGCCTTGGAGAGTTGCTGATTACTCCGGGAACTAACAACGGTGGACAGGAAAGGGTGTAATCGCAGAGAAGAACCTAGGTCGAAGCTTAATTGAGGGGAACTTGAGCCGGTTAAAGAATTTGGCCACTCTCCTATATAGCCTGGGAAGCCCCAGAAGAGCATGCCAGATTAACACAGGAAGGCCGGGTGTGAGTGTGGGCTTCCCTCAATGGGAGCCGCCTTCACCTACCTCCACTGAGCCCCAAAGGGTCCGACGAGACACCTCGACCCAAGGACAATTAATCGGACTGTGCCAGCTCCCTACCCTGCACAGTTCAGCAGCACTGGCGTAAAAATCACATGGACCCTCAAGGAGCCGGCGACACACACAGCGAACCGAACGTCGCGCGAAGATGACGTACCAGAGCACGCTCATGAGACTCACGCAGCCCGGCGGCGCAGAGGCGGGTCAGGTGGGCGGGGCGATCTGGAGTAGGAGGTGTGACCGGAGGGCGAAATTGGGGCTTCCTCTGCTCTGGTGACCCAGAACCGTCAACTGAAATGACCCTGTCTGTGTAGTACTCCGGCAGGATGGGCCTCGGAGCGTAAAGGCGGCAAAAACAAAAATATTAAAAAAAAGGAGAGAGGGACAAAAAAAAGAAAACCCGAAAGTTTCAGCTGCATTGCTGCGGAACGTTTTTTAGCCAGAAGGCGAAAGAAGAAATCGGAAGTGACGTCGCGGCCAAAACAAGCCCGGGCTTGGAGGCCTGTACTGAAGCTGGCCTCAGATGGGAAGGCCCGACTCGCTGTCTGCTGTCGTCGGTGGTCGCGAGACCTTGCACTCTCACCGGGTCGGCCTCCAGCCCCTGTGCCCGGGATCCGCTCGCCGCGGATGAGCGAGAGTTTCTTCCTGGGACTTTTCGGGCACAGCTGGCCGGTGGCGACAGAACGGACTTTCTTTCCTGCAAGAGTCTCCCCTCCAGCGGGAGACAGCGGGCTCCTGTCTCGGGACGCTGGGACACCTGTCGCCTGTGAGGCATCATTTATTTTCATAGCACCTTCCAATACTTTTAATTTTCTAATTTTTTCTTTCAGATTTTTAAATATCCAGATTCCAAGAACACACTGGATACTGCTCTTACAAAACCAAGAGGAAATCATGAAGAAATGTTTTAGTTATTGAAACTACAGTTGAAATCATGGATACATCAACAAATCTGGATATTGGAGCCCAGCTTATCGTGGAAGAGTGTCCCAGCACTTATAGCCTAACTGGCATGCCAGACATTAAAATAGAACATCCACTGGACCCAAATTCAGAAGAAGGGTCAGCTCAGGGTGTTGCCATGGGAATGAAATTCATATTGCCTAACCGATTTGATATGAATGTGTGTTCTCGATTTGTGAAGTCCTTAAATGAAGAAGATAGTAAAAATATTCAAGATCAGGTTAACTCTGACCTGGAGGTGGCATCTGTCCTATTTAAAGGTTGAAAGTTATGGTATAAATATCTGCATTTGTTTTTGTTTTTGTTTTTAATGTGTTTACATTTGTTTTTCACTTAGCTGAATGCAATATCCATACATCTCCTTCTCCGGGAATTCAAGTAAGGCATGTCTACACCCCCTCTACAACAAAGCATTTCTCACCCATAAAACAGTCAACCACTTTAACCAACAAACACAGAGGAAATGAGGTCTCTACCACACCTCTGTTAGCAAATTGTAAGTATTTGCCACTGATGTATTACTATATTAATTCATGAAGCATTTTATGATACTCTTTCAGCTTTGTCTGTTCACCAGTTGGCTGCTCAGGGAGAGATGCTCTATCTGGCTACTCGTATCGAACAAGGTAATAGCCTATTTAAAAATATTTAAACAAATTAGATCACAAAAATTGCTTTTCTTTTAAATAGAAAATGTTATCAATCACACGGATGAAGAAGGATTTACTCCTCTGATGTGGGCTGCAGCACACGGGCAAATAGCTGTGGTAGAGTTCCTACTTCAGAATGTAAGGAAAATGCCTCAGAAAATGTATATGTAGAGAAGTCTTTTATCTCTACTTCCCATACCAGGGTGCTGATCCCCAACTTTTAGGAAAAGGTCGAGAAAGTGCACTGTCGTTGGCCTGTAGTAAAGGCTACACAGATATTGTCAAAATGCTGCTTGATTGTGGAGTTGATGTAAATGAATATGATTGGGTAAGTTTGTAATACTAAATTTAAAATGACTCGAAAAACTCTGAATCACCTTTTCATTTTGCAGAATGGAGGAACACCTCTGCTTTATGCTGTACATGGAAATCATGTGAAATGTGTAAAGATGCTCTTAGGTAAGCAGATAAAAATTTAGAAAATGCCATGTTTCATTTATGTAGTTTTTCTATTTTGGTATAGAAAGTGGGGCTGATCCAACAATTGAAACTGACTCTGGATATAATTCTATGGATCTAGCTGTAGCCCTAGGCTATAGAAGTGGTAAGTATGTTAGAACTCCTGTGTCTCATCTTGTGCTGTAATCTTGATTACCTATCTGTTCTAGTTCAACAGGTTATTGAGTCACATTTGTTGAAGCTGCTTCAAAATATCAAGGAGTAGACACAGTCATCAGAAAATGTCTGCCCTTTTGTTTACTTCTTGGTCCTTATAAATGATAGTTTTGTTTACTTATAAATTTTTACCTCAGTTGCAATATTTACTGGTTTTTAGTAGGTTTTAATAAATATTTCTCTGAGTAATTCACTGGTTTATAATAAATGTAATACTCTTTTTATAACTATGTTTTACTGTATATTTAAAATTATAAATTAATGTTTTCGTGGCATGTAAATTTTTATGGTACAGATAGTTATCATCAGTCTTTGTATCAAGTGCTGTAATTTGACATTTTCAGAAATTATTCTACCCTAGTCATCTTCACTCGTGTATTAAGTCATTCACTTTATATAGGGTTTGCTATAAATCCCTAGAAAAAAATTGTTCTTATTGTTGAATAAAAAAGTGCACAGTGTGATTGTTTACAAAATGATATTATAAATAAATAAAATACTTCTTCTGTCAGTTTGCATACTACTTTTTTAAGTATATAAGATTATTAAAGATTTCTTTCAGATTTTTAATTTCACCCTTCTGTCCTGCCGTAACACTTCATTAGATCAAACAATATATGTAATTAAAATAAACTGAATCTAAGTCAATCAACAAAGACATTGTCATTTCTAGAAGTATATTTAGAAT